TCTCAAATTCCCAGGCTCCAGCAATCCGGGCCACCCAGCCTCCCAAACTGCTGGGATTACAGGCTTGAGCCACTGTGCCTGACAGCTTTTTTCAAGTGGCAAAATTGGGGTTTCAAGCCCATTTGTGTCTGTTTCTAAAGTCCAAGTTCACTGGGCATGGATCACTTGAGCCCAGGAGGTTGAGGCCTCAGTGTGCTGTGATCGTACCACTGTGTTACAGCAAGAGCAAGACCCGGTCTCAAATAAAGTAAGTAAAGTTCAGGCTCATTGATACAATTTACTGCCTCTTTTCCAGTAGGGTTTAGATCTGGACCTGCCTTCTGGATGGCAGAGGGAGGGAGGTCCTGAGTGTGCCTGGCCCTCAAGGGTAGGGAGGAGGCCCTGTTACTGCAGCATCCATCCAAACACGTCCTGTGCTGGGCCCAGCGTAAAGAGGACAGGTTCCGTTCGTGCCTTCCAGAGGCCCCTTCTGGGCAGGCCTGGCGAGACTGCCCTGGGCTGCGAGATGGACGTCACCACGTGCTGCCTTTCACGTTGTCTTTCATGTAGGGATTTAAACAGGGCATTAGGGAAGTGGAGGCGGGACCACGCTTGTGTGTGTTCCAAATACCAGAGACCGGTTTCCTAATAAGGTGGCCAGATTTAGCAAATACAAATACGGCAGGTCCACTTAAATGTCAATTTCAGATAAGGAGCAGCATTTTAGTATGAGCCTAGCCCATCAATATTTGGGCTATACTTACACTAAGACATGACCCCTTGTTCATCTGAGATGCAAACCAGTTGTGCCGTGTTTCATCTGACAACGCCAGTTCGTGGAGCCCGGCGAGTGTTGACGTGACACGCGTGGCCCAGAGGAGCCCGGGGCTGGCCGCGTGGCCGCGCGGACCTTCGAGCGGTCGGCTCATGGTAGAGCGGCCTCTATCAGGGCCACCGCTCTAGCCGGCGCCGCGCTGAGGCGGAAGTCGCGACGCGCACTTGCGCCGGGCGGGCCCGTTGCTGGGTGGGGCGGTGACGTTTGCCCGGAAGGGGCGGGCCCGCCGGGAGCCAGGCCGCTCGGCGCCACGACCGGCCGAGAGGGGGGCCGGATCCCGGACCATGGCGGCGGCCGGGGGGCGCCGAGGGGCGGCGCGCGGACATAGGGGGGCCGGATCCCGGACCATGGCGGCGGCCGGGGGGCGCCGAGGGGCGGCGCGCGGACATGGAGGCGGAGGCGGCGGCAGCTCCTGAGCGGGGAGGCGGGAGCTGCGTGCTGTGCTGCGGAGACCTGGAGGCCACGGCGCTGGGGCCGCTGCGACCACCCGGTGTGCTACCGCTGTGCTGCGGAGACCTGGAGGCCACGGCGCTGGGGCCGCTGCGACCACCCGGTGTGCTACCGCTGCTCTACCAAGATGCGGGTGCTCTGCGAGCAGCGCTACTGCGCCGTGTGCCGCGAGGAGCTGCGCCAGGTGCGGGGCGCCGGGGGCGCGGCCCGGGGGCACTGCTCACCACCCCTCTGGTTTTTGGCTCTAGGTGGTCTTTGGGAAGAAGCTTCCTGCCTTTGCCACCATCCCCATCCACCAGCTGCAGCATGAGAAGAAATATGATATCTACTTTGCAGATGGAAAGGTGTACGCATTGTACAGGTGAGCAGGGCCTCTCCCTGGGTCCTGGCCTCGGGGCCGTGGGCGGCTCTCGGTGTCTTCCTAGGCAGCTGCTGCAGCACGAGTGCCCGCGGTGCCCCGAGCTGCCACCTTTCAGCCTCTTCGGGGACCTGGAGCAGCACATGCGGAGGCAGCATGAGCTCTTCTGCTGCCGTCTGTGCCTCCAGCACCTCCAGGTGTGCCCCCCCAGCGACCCCGGAGAGAGCCTCCAGCCTGTGCCCAGCCTCCTGTGCCTTGTAGATCTTCACATATGAGCGCAAGTGGTACTCGCGCAAGGACCTGGCCCGGCATCGCATGCAGGGTGACCCCGATGACACGTCGCACCGTGGGCACCCGCTCTGCAAGTTCTGTGACGAGCGCTACCTGGACAATGATGAGCTGCTTAAGCACCTGCGCCGCGACCACTACTTCTGCCACTTCTGCGACTCGGACGGGGCCCAGGACTACTACAGGTGGGCCGGGCAGCAGACAGACAGATGACCCTTCCCCGAGGGCGTGGGGCTAACCGGGCTGCAGCCCTCCTACCGACACCCCATCTCCTGCCAGCGACTATGCCTACCTGCGTGAGCACTTCCGGGAGAAGCACTTTCTGTGTGAGGAAGGCCGCTGCAGCACGGAGCAGTTCACCCACGCCTTCCGCACCGAGATCGACCTCAAGGCCCACAGGACGGCCTGCCACAGTCGCAGCCGCGCCGAGGCACGCCAGAACCGCCACATCGACCTGCAGTTCAGCTACGCGCCACGGCACTCGCGCCGGAACGAGGGTGAGCAGGCACCTGGCCTGGATGCCCCCAGGCCGGGAAGTGACGGGCTGTCTGCTGGCCGCAGGGGTCGTTGGTGGCGAAGACTACGAGGAGGTGGACAGGTACAGCCGCCAGGGCCGAGTGGCCCGGGCTGGCACTCGCGGAGCCCAGCAGAGCCGCCGAGGAAGCTGGAGGTACAAAAGGTGGGGGACCTTGCGTGCCGCTGACATTCTCCGCTCAGCCTGAAGGCTGGCCTCCTTGTCCCAGGGAAGAAGAGGACCGAGAAGTAGCAGCTGCTGTCCGGGCCTCCGTGGCCGCACAGCAGCAGGAGGAGGCTCGCAGGAGTGAGGATCAGGAGGAAGGCGGTAGGCCCAAGAAGGAGGAGGCAGCGGCGCGGGGACCTGAGGATCCCCGTGGCCCCCGGCGCTCACCCCGGACTCAGGGCGAAGGCCCAGGTGAGTAAGCCCTACCTGGTGGCAGCTCTGCCGACCTGACCTGGGGGCCTTGTGTTCTTCATAGGCCCCAAGGAAACCTCGACAAATGGTCCTGTAAGCCAAGAAGCCTTCTCGGTGACAGGCCCAGCCGCCCCAGGGTGTGTGGGGGTGCCAGGGTGAGAGTATGGGCGCCCAGGGGTGAATGGTGGCTGTTGACCAGCTGTGCTTCCCTGCACCCAGCGCCCTCCCACCACCCAGCCCGAAGCTCAAGGACGAAGACTTCCCCAGCCTCTCTGCCTCCACTTCCTCCTCCTGCTCCACTGCAGCAACCCCGGGCCCTGTGGGGTTGGCGCTGCCGTACGCCATCCCTGCCAGAGGCAGGAGTGCCTTCCAGGAGGAGGACTTCCCCGCCCTGGTGTCCTCGGTGCCCAAGCCTGGCACCGCCCCCACCAGCCTTGTCTCTGCCTGGAACAGCAGCAGTAGCAGCAAGAAGGTAGCACAGCCCCCACTCTCGGCGCAGGCTACCGGCAGCGGCCAGCCCACCAGGAAGGCTGGGAAGGGGAGCAGGGGCGGCAGGAAGGGCGGCCCGCCCTTCACACAGGAGGAGGAGGAGGACGGCGGCCCGGCCCTGCAGGAGCTTCTGAGCACACGCCCCACGGGCTCCGTCTCCTCCACACTGGGGCTGGCCTCCATCCAACCCTCTAAAGTTGGGAAGAAGAAGAAAGTGGGCTCGGAGAAGCCAGGCACCACATTGCCACAGCCCCCGCCCGCTACCTGTCCCCCAGGGGCTTTGCAGGCCCCGGAAGCTCCTGCCAGCAGAGCCGAGGGGCCAGTTGCCGTCGTCGTTAATGGACACATGGAGGGCCCGGCCCCTGCTCGGAGTGCCCCCAAGGAACCCCCTGGGCTCCCAAGGCCCCTGGGGTCCTTCCCCTGCCCCACGCCACAGGAGGACTTCCCAGCGCTCGGCGGCCCCTGCCCACCCCGGATGCCGCCGCCCCCAGGTACGCGTGCTGGCTCAGGCCTGCTCCCTGGGTCCTCTCTGGGTCTTGTCCTGCCACCCCTCAGGCTTCAGCGCTGTGGTGCTCCTGAAGGGCACGCCTCCCCCACCCCCGCCGGGCCTGGTGCCCCCAATCAGCAAGCCGCCCCCTGGCTTCTCTGGCCTTCTGCCTAGCCCCCACCCGGCCTGTGTCCCCAGCCCCGCCACCACCACCACCACAAAAGCGTAAGTGTGGGTGAGCTGCCTGGTGTCCACCGCCTCCACCTCCTCTTTACCTTCTGACCCCCAGACCCAGGCTGCTGCCTGCCCCACGGGCGTACCTAGTCCCCGAGAACTTCCGGGAGAGGAACCTTCAGCTCATCCAGTCCATCAGGGACTTCCTGCAGAGCGACGAGGCCCGCTTCAGCGAGTTCAAGAGCCACTCAGGGGAGTTCAGACAGGTCAGGCGGGCCCGGGGAGTCCAGATGGGTCAGGGGATGACTGAGTCCGGCTCTCCGGTGGCAGGGCCTGATCTCCGCAGCCCAGTATTACAAGAGTTGCCGGGACCTGCTGGGGGAGAATTTCCAGAAGGTCTTTAATGAGCTGCTGGTCCTGCTGCCCGACACGGCCAAGCAGCAGGAGCTCCTGTCTGCACACACGGACTTCTGCAACCGCGAGAAGCCTCTGAGCACCAAGTCCAAGAAGAACAAGAAGAGCGCGTGGCAGGCCACCACCCAGCAGGCGGGCCTGGACTGCCGTGTGTGCCCCACCTGCCAGCAGGTGCTCGCGCATGGCGATGCCAGCAGCCACCAGGCGCTGCATGCTGCCCGGGACGACGACTTCCCCTCCCTGCAAGCCATCGCCAGGATCATCACGTAGCTCCCGCCAGCGTGGCCAGAGCTGTCGCACCGTGAGCGTCCTTCCTCCTTCCTCTCCGGGCTGCCAGGCAGCCAGGTAAGGCCTGGTGAGGCCACTTGGCCTCTTGGTTGGCCAGGCCCACCAGGAAGTCACCAGGACAGTCCACCCGCCCTGTTGGCACACTCAAGCGGGAGTCCACCCCTGCCTCAGTGGTGGGCCAGTCTCGGTTTGCATTCTTGTGCTTTTGGGAGGTGCCAGGGGAGGGAAGGGCTGGGATGCTGGGACCTGTTGTTGCTGGCAAAGCCAGAGGTCACAGTGGCCTGATCTGGGCCCTCCCAAAGCTGAGGGCTGCAGCCCGTGGGGCCTCAGAGCTGAAAGCTGCGGCGCCACTGGTGCCAGAGTCAGATGTCACAGATGTGTTGTGTAAACAGTTGGCTGTTTCATGCTTCAAGAATGTTCAGGATTAAAAGCAGACAAGAAATTGTGCTACTTGAAGTTGAATCTTTTTATGAGACAAGCTGAATCTGGGATCTCAAATTGCCTCTGACCTTTTATAAGACAGTTTATCTTCAAATAAATTTATTTTGCAATACCACGCATAGCTGGTGTTCTGAGCTTCTCTGTCTTCTGA